CTTTATTCCATTTTTTATTACCTTATTATATAAATATGATATATGGACTTTACATCAATATTTAAATATTGTTACTTTTACACTGTAGAATTTTACTCTGAGAAAATCAGGAGAAGAGTCAGTATCACTCAAAGAATATATGTCCTGATTGGAATAAAGGATTAGTGAGTTTTTATTTATATGCCGGATAGTTGTGTCATGTAAAGCAAAACTATGACCTTGTTATTGTCTATGTTTAGAGAGACTAAGTATGGTTTAAGTACATGCTTATGTTTGCCAAGCTGACAAGGGGTGGAGTAATGACGATTAAAGTGTTGACTTAACTAGGCTATATGATGCCCAGATAGCTGGCAAACATTATTTCTGGGTGTGCCTGTGAGGATACTCCTGGAAGAGACTACGATTGTTAGACAGAGTAACTATCATCCTCACCAATATAGGTGGGTATCAGTGCAATCAATTGAGGCCTTGAATAAAACAAAAAGACAGAGGAAGGGTGAGTTCACTCCCTGCTTAAGCTAGGACATCCTTCGCTTCCTGCCATCAGACATTGACATCCCAGATTCCAGAGCCTTCGAATTCAGACTATGATGTACACCCTTGGCTCCCCTGGCTCCCAATATTTCAAGTTTGAACTGAATCTATACCACCAGCTTTCTTGAAGTTTGCAGACAGCAAATCACAGGAATCCTCAGCCTACATAATTGCATAAAACAATTCATAATAAATCTCTATTATCTATCTATCTATCTATCTATCTATCTATCTATCTATCATCTATCTATCTATCTATCATCTCTCATCTAACTATCTCTTCTTAGTACTGTTTTTCTGGAGAACTCTGATACACTAGTGAATACAAACTGTCTTCTACAACTAATGGACAGCCTCAAACATTTTGTTATGCTCTCAAATGCTTTAGGAATTATCAATAAATTGCCTGCCATCTCCTCAGGGAGAGTCTCAAAAGATTAAAAAATGCATAAATTGTTCTCACTGTGCCATGTGAGAGACACATGGAGGAGTCAAGACAGAGGCTTCCTTACAGGTAAAAAAAAAAAAAGTAAGAATGTTTCTTGTTATGAAAAAAAGCAATCTGGTTCTTTCCACAGAACTCCAAAGATGGTGAAAGGAACCTCATTTATATTTCCTTACCTAACAAGAAAACAGGTACTTATCCATGATATTATTTGCCTTTCTAAAAAGCTATTGACAATGCCGATGTCTCTATCAGAATAGGTTTTCTGATGAACCTGGATGGAACAACACAATCTAACAACGGTGAATGAATTCATTCTTACGGGAATCACAGATATCGCTGAGCTGCAGGCACCATTATTTGCATTGTTCCTCATGATCTATGTGATCTCAGTGATGGGCAATTTGGGCATGATTGTCCTCACCAAGTTGGACTCCAGGTTGCAAACCCCTATGTACTTTTTTCTCAGACATCTGGCTTTCATGGATCTTGGTTATTCAACAACTGTGGGACCCAAAATGTTAGTAAATTTTGTTGTGGATAAGAATATAATTTCTTATTATTTTTGTGCAACACAGCTAGCTTTCTTTCTTGTGTTCATTGGTAGTGAACTTTTTATTCTCTCAGCCATGTCCTACGACCTCTATGTGGCCATCTGTAACCCTCTGCTATACACAGTAATCATGTCACGAAGGGTATGTCAGGTGCTGGTAGCAATCCCTTACCTCTATTGCACATTCATTTCTCTTCTAGTCACCATAAAGATTTTTACTTTATCCTTCTGTGGCTACAACGTCATTAGTCATTTCTACTGTGACAGTCTCCCTTTGTTACCTTTGCTTTGTTCAAATACACATGAAATTGAATTGATAATTCTGATCTTTGCAGCTATTGATTTGATTTCATCTCTTCTGATAGTTCTTTTATCTTACCTGCTCATCCTTGTAGCCATTCTCAGGATGAATTCTGCTGGCAGACAAAAGGCTTTTTCTACCTGTGGAGCCCACCTGACAGTGGTCATAGTGTTCTATGGGACTTTGCTTTTCATGTACGTGCAGCCCAAGTCCAGTCATTCCTTTGACACTGATAAAGTGGCTTCCATATTTTACACCCTGGTTATCCCCATGTTGAATCCCTTGATCTATAGTTTACGAAACAAAGATGTAAAATATGCCCTACGAAGGACATGGAATAACTTATGTAATATTTTTGTTTAAATTTTGTACAATATGATTCCTATAAATTAGGTTATGGGCATGAATTTTTGCTCTGCATACTTCCAGAAGACATAACAAGCATAACTGATTCAACATATATTTACATATGTCTCATACATGATAGGCTCTTCTAATTGCTATACATAGATTAATAAACAAAATAGTAGAAATCTTTGCCTTCCTTGATGGATAGATGAATTGTATTCACAATAAGTCCATTTTATATAACAGTAGAATGTGCACGATGGATATAGACAAAGAAAAAAGGGAGACAAGGAAAGCTAGTATGCTGGGTGGCAGTAGGAAACAGTGGTCATTACAGAAGGGAGTTACGAGGATTCCAGTGTTTTTTATCTGCTACTGGAATAAAATTTACAGTGTGTGTGCTTCTGTATGTTTCTGTTTGTGTGTTTTTGTGTATATAAGCATTTTCCTTCTGTTTTAGCCTTCATACTTTTTGCTTGTATATTCTGACATTGCATTTAATACTGGTTGTTTAGATGATATGTGATGATTTTAAGTCTTACAGATGTGCTCGAATAATTACTATTCCGAATATTAGGATCCTACTATTTCCTTATCAATGTTTTTATTTCCACATAGAAGTCTGTTAACCGAACATACTTTGTAGCTCAATAATCGGTAAATTCTGATTAGCACCTGATTTTGTTTCAGTTAGCCCATTCTGTTTACATGAGTAGATATATCAATTATGCTTAAGTTTAGAAGACATCCATAGAAATTCTCAGGTTTATTCTTTCTCTCTAGTTGTTCTTGCTTAATAACTGCCTTTTTCACAGATTTTCCCGTTATTTATCTAAAAAAAAGTAATAAACTGTGGTTAAAATTTGTGTTCCAGTTGTTTTTACATCTTTGAGGAGGGGGACCATTCTATGATGAATTAACTTTGTAGTCTCTCACTGAGTTGACAATCCATAATTTTTATCAATATGCACTATATCGAATGCACTATATTTTCATTTACTTCACTGTTTGATTGCATCAGTTGATTTTTCTACTTGTACAAAGCAAATAAAAGTAATAAAATGCACTACACCATACTGTATCTATCTGCTGGCTATTACAGATGTCCTTTGACAGTTACAGACCTTCACCATGCAAGTGAGGTCTGATCTGTATGCAATGATATCGTTATCTTGCCTTTTAAACATGGTTGCTTTCCTTAACTCCATATGTTTTCTTATGTATTTTGATTTCCTTTATTCTTTTTAATAATCCTAAGAATTTATTGAAAGTATCAGAGTCTACAATATTTTCTTGGTTCACCATCATAAAATAAAATCCCATGTGCAGCCAAAGAAACACTAATGAATATATCTCATTGGAATAAATTAAACATTGCATAGCACATTGTCATGTGAGGATAAATATTACCATATTGTTGCTGTACTGAAAATGAATCTTT